GGCCCCTCCTCAACACAATGCAGCGGAAACTTTTGCTTCCTTCAAGCCCCGCACCTTCTGTTAGGCTCTTCGATACCCTTCAAATGCTTTGGTTGATATCTCTGCTCCCTAGACAGAAGACTCGAGGCGAGGCAAGGGGCTCTAACTGTGGTCAGCTGCTGCGTCGTAATACCCGGACATCCTCATTATACTCCAGTGTCTTTCTGACCTGCCTTGCAGTTTTGGTCAACCGGGCGAAAAGCGCAGATCTAAAGAGAAGCCCCAGGCTACAGGAGAAAGGGCAAGGCTCCCGGGGCCTGTACAGACCGCCGGGGGCTCGCAGGAGACTAAACAAGTGTCAGGCGGCCAGAAGAAACGGGGCTCCCCGCGACAGAGCTATGTAAAGGGTGTCCAAGGACCTAAATCGAGGATGCCTGTGGCCTCCGCAGCCCTGGGAGCTGCCGGCACCCACCCCGGGGACACACTGGGACTGCTCAGCAGGGTTCCATCCAGGCTAACAGACCTACTCACCTCCCCTATGCACAGCCCCATTACTTCCTCCTTCTCTGTGCTCAGAGCGTGGTTGAGACAAACGAGGAAAGCGTCAGACTCGAGATGAACCGCCTGCACCGCCTGCACCACCTGCACCGCCATCTTGGCCCGACCCTTCTCACGTCCGCCTCGGGCCCACTTGGTCCTGACCAACCGGGTGCTGCGGCGCAGCCTCCCCAGCGCCCAGCGCTGTGCGCTCCGCCCAGGCCTGGCCTTCGGCGCGCGGGTTCCTAGGGGGCGGGGCTTAGGGAGCGGGCGGGGCTGTGGGGGCGGGGCTGTGGGGGCGAGGAGGGGGCAGCGGGCGCGCGGCTGGCGCGCGGGGGCGGGCCTTGGGGCACGGGGGCGGGGCCCGCCCAGCAGCACCTGGGAAACGCCCGCGCGGTTTGGGGCAGGCGTGGCCGTCGGGGCGGAGGGCGGTGGCCGGCCGCGGTCCGGGCGTCAGGCCGGGCGGCGGGGGCGGCAGGGAGGCGGCGCTCTGGGGCCGCAGGCGGACGTACTCTGTGAGCGGCGCCCGGGCGCCTGGGCAGGCGCCTCCCGAGTACCGGCGCCCATTTTGCCCGCCCGCTAAGGAGACCCGTGCGCGGCCTACACGCTTGGGGGACAGCCCTTTAAGACGACATCTCCGCGAACGCCGGCCTCTTGAGCCAGGGGGACGCTCTTTTGAAAGTCAGTCCCAAAACAGTTAAGGTTTTATTTTATTTTGTTTTATTTCCAAGTCACAGCCCCCGAATCTCGTACAACTCTCCCTGGACCACTTCCGGTTGCCGGCCCGCGCCTCATAACTTCGGTTCGAGTGACCTCGGCCCGGGATGCCCCTCGGCTCACCCCGGGCTCACGTCGCGATCCTGGCTTGAGTGGCCCAGGGTGGGAGACCTGGAAGTTTTAGCCTAGCTGTTCTCAAGGCGGATTAATTAGCCCAAGAAACATTATATTCATGTGAGTAACCTTTTGCAGAAACAGTGTTATACAAGAAAAATAAAAATCATTTTTCTTGTTTTAGTTTTCTGGATATGCCGCAGAAGGATCCGTGCCAGAAGCAAGCCTGTGAGATACAGAAATGTTTACAAGGTAGTATATTGTAAAATGCTTTAAAAATATTTTCATGACTAGAGTCTGCCTGTATGTTTTTCAGCCAACAGCTACATGGAATCAAAGTGTCAGGCTGTCATCCAAGAACTGCGTAAGTGTTGTGCTCAGTATCCCAAGGGAAGATCTGTCGTCTGTTCAGGATTTGAAAAAGAAGAGGAAGAAAACCTAACACGGAAGTCTGCATCAAAGTAAAGTTCTTCTGAAGTGCTGCTCCATGTTTCCACCAAATGAATTTTTTTTATCCTCCTGACTCTTCAGGCCAGGTAGCAGCAAATAGCAAATGAAAAAGTCAGCTACAAAAGTTAATGAATATGCCATCTATGCAGAACAGGCAGAAATATAAACACATTAAAAGACAAATATGTAGAATGTAATATACTGAGCTGCTAAAATAAACCTGTTTAAGAGAAAAATTTGGGTTTTGTACTAAATGTATTTTAAGACT